AGAGGGTCTAAAGGTCTGCCCCCTGGCCTCAATTCAGGATGACTCTGAAAGGAAATCCCGGCTCCAGAGCCCTTACTGGATTGCCTGAGGCCTCTATTACAAATTGTTCACAGTTCAACTTCTTTCTCCCTCCGCCCAACCCGGCCTCCCTCACTCCATTATAGGTGTTGTTCTTAAGAGCACACTCCAATTACCCTCCTGCAAACCAGTCTCCCCCCCAACTCAGAGTCCAGGGAATTCTACCTAAGACGATTTTGAAAGCGGTCCTAGAAATCAGGCTCTAACATGGGATTTTGAAGCTAGATCACCTGCCAGCCAGCTGCCAATAAGAACCTCATCCCTGGTCAGTATTCAGAGCACCTGTCACGCTGCACGATGTGATTACTAACTTGAATCCACTCATGCTAAGCTGTGTCCCAACCTAGTTAACTGTATTTAAAATAAATAAACCACAGGACTTGATGCATGTACTTTATTGCACTGAGTTTTTCTTGCTATACCTTGGACAAGACTGCCACCTCCTGGAAGAGCCGATGAATACTGGGGACGAGGTGCAATTAGGGAATCGGTACTATGAAATTGCTTGCGTCTCAGCAGCAACTCCCTATCTCTCCGCGAACTTAAACCAATTCCTAACCTTTCTCAACCTCTGTGAACAGCTTTTTGCATGGAACCAAGACTTCAAAGAACTTGCGCATCACAATCTTTTTACGTGAAAATGTAAATACAAGTTAGCATTTGTGAAGCGTTATGTGCCAAATGCTTTAATTTTTAAGGCTCACAACAGCCTTATGAGGTAGGAACTATCATAAGCAGATCCACACTGCTGATGGAAAAATTAAGTTTAAGGGAACGTAAGGCGACGGCTCTGAGGCGGAATCGCCACTTGGAGTCGGGACTCAACTGCTGAGAGCGCAAGCTCCGTAACTACGTAACCGTCTCGGGCATGCGCAGAAAAACACTGAAGCACCTTCCCTAGGAGCTGTAAGTAGGTGGGTGTGGTGGGAGCCTCTGCAATCCCAGCATTCCCTTCGTGCCGCTACCAAGATGGCGGCGCCCATCTTGCGGTCCTTTTCCTGGGGCCGGTGGTCTGGTACCCTAAATCTCTCAGTATTGTTGCCCTTGGGGCTGCGTAAGGCCCACTCGGGCGCTCAGGGGTTACTGGCAGCGCAGAAGGCTCGAGGTCTGTTCAAGGACTTCTTCCCGGAGACGGGGACGAAAATAGAGCTCCCAGAGCTCTTCGACCGTGGCACGGCGAGTTTTCCCCAAACCATTTACTGTGGCTTCGACCCCACGGCAGACTCGCTTCATGTGGGTCATCTACTTGCGCTGCTGGGCCTGTTTCATTTGCAGCGAGCGGGCCACAACGTGATCGCGCTGGTGGGAGGCGCCACGGCGCGCCTGGGAGACCCGAGCGGCCGTACCAAGGAACGCGAGGCGCTGGAGACAGAGCGCGTGCGAGCCAACGCGCGAGCTCTGCGCCTAGGGCTTGAGGCCCTGGCGGCTAATCACCAGCAGCTTTTCACTGATGGGCGCTCCTGGGGCAGCTTCACTGTGCTGGACAACTCGGCCTGGTACCAGAAGCAGCACCTGGTGGACTTCCTGGCGGCAGTGGGGGGTCACTTCCGCATGGGGACGCTGCTGAGCCGGCAGAGCGTGCAGCTGCGGCTCAAGAGCCCCGAGGGCATGAGCTTGGCCGAGTTCTTTTACCAGGTGCTCCAGGCCTATGACTTCTATTACCTCTTCCAGCGTTATGGATGCAGGGTCCAGCTGGGCGGATCTGATCAACTAGGCAACATCATGTCCGGATATGAGTTCATCAACAAGTAAGTGCCTTTAAACCTTGGGGAAATCCTGGAGGCACATAATGAAATTGTTCTTTATGCGTAGGTTGACTGGAGAAGATGTATTTGGAATCACCGTTCCTCTAATTACAAGTACAACTGGAGCAAAGCTGGGAAAGTCTGCTGGCAACGCTGTTTGGCTAAACAGAGATAAGACATCTCCATTTGAATTGTATCAATTCTTTGTCAGGCAACCGGACGATTCAGTGGAAAGGTGAGTTCTGAATAATGGGCTGAGAAAAACTGATAAGTGTAACTCTTTATTTTTTGTCTCAAAGGTACCTGAAGCTGTTCACTTTCCTGCCCCTTCCAGAGATTGATCATATCATGCAGCTGCATGTCAAAGAGCCAGAAAGGCGGGGTCCTCAGAAACGACTGGCAGCAGAAGTAACAAAGCTTGTTCATGGACGAGAAGGATTGGATTCTGCTAAAAGGTAGTAGTTTAGTATGATTAACACTTGATAGTATATGATGTAGCTCTTAAAATGTGTTTTTCAGGTGTACACAAGCCCTTTATCACAGTAGCATAGATGCACTGGAGGTCATGTCTGATCAGGAGTTAAAAGAGTTGTTTAAAGAAGCTCCATTTTCTGAATTTTTTCTCGATCCTGGAACAAGTGTCCTAGATACTTGCCGCAAAGCAAATGCCATTCCAGATGGTCCCCGAGGGTAAGATTATTTAACTTTTAGATTTACAGTTACTCTCTACTTACTAAACGTTTCTATTTTTTAGGTATCGAATGATAACAGAAGGCGGAGTCAGCATAAATCACCAACAAGTAACAAATCCTGAGAGTGTTTTAATTGTTGGACAACATATTCTCAAGAATGGACTTTCCTTACTTAAAATAGGAAAAAGAAATTTCTACATTATAAAATGGCTTCAGTTGTGATGAAAAGTCCTTCTGGTTGTCCAAATAAACTTACCCATCATTCATTCTCAAGACCTCTGAAGGGTTGGCTCCAGAACTTAGACCTTTGCTTATGCAAATCAGAAAAACAGAATGGACTAGGACTCAGTGTGAGTAACTTCATTATTTTTATGGGCCGGTTAATAAATATTTGTTTAATAATGGGATGTTTTATTTTCTGATGTACAAAGCTTGATTACCATAGAAAACCATGATTTTCAGGGTTAATCTCTTTTTAAAATTATACTTCAGAAGAGAAAGAAATGCTGCTTTCCTATCTTACCCTTCCTGCTCTCCTTTTTGTAGTGATGAGGAACAATGAAAAAGAGGTAGTGTAAGGAATTGTGAGGCTGGGCATGGTGGCTCACACCTGTAATCCCAGCACTTCGGGAGGCCAAGGTGGGCAAATCGCTTGAGGCCAGGAGTTTGAGACCAGCCTGGCCAACAGGGCGAAACCCCGTCTCTACTGAAAATATAAAAATTAGCCAGATGTGGTTGCAGGCACCTGTAACCCCAGCTACTCAAGAGGCTGAGCTGCGAGAATCACTTGAACCCAGGAGATGGAGGTTGCAGTGAGCTGAGATCACGCCACTGCACTCCAGCCTGGGAGACAGCATGAGTAGTGAGTGAAACTCTGTCTCAAAAAAAAAAAAAAAAAAAAGGAATTGTAGCTG